AGAGTCAGACAGATGGAGATGGGAGAGGCATAGGGAGATGGGAGAGACATAGGGAGATGGCAGAGAAAGGGAGAGACGGGGAGATGGGGAGAGACAGAGAGAGATGGGAAGATGGGGAGAGACCACAGGGAGGCAGATGAGAAGAAAGAAACAGGGATGGGGCCAGACACAGAGAAAGGAAACTTCTTTAGTTTCCATCTTCAGTTATAAATGATGAAAGAGACAACTGATGACAGAGACAAAGTTACAAGAGGGAGAAAGAGACAGGGGGAAGACGAGGGGGAGGGGAGACACATCTGGGGGAGAGGAGGAAGAATTGGGGTGCCAGAGAGAGCAAGGAGGGAGAGGAGGCCGATGGGGGAGGAGAGAGTAATGTTCAGCCCAGTGAGGGGGTGTCCCTTTCCCCCACTGCAAGGTTTTGGGGAAGAAGCCAGAGGCCTGAGGCCAAGACTGAGGCTTTGAGCGGAAAGAAGGAGGGGGCGAGTTATTCACGAAACGCCCGCCTTGCCCTGAGTTTCCAGAAGGTGATGTGGAGTTTCCATCCCTCAGCCTGTCTGCAGACAGGGGTACCCGGGGAGGACAGCTGGCCCAGAGGAGTTGCGAGACTAAAGTGAATGATTGCCACAGTCATTCCCTCCGGTGGCTTCTCCCCAAGTACTTGGCGCCAGAGCGCCCAACATTGTGCATACATGGTCGCTCCTAATTCGTGGGCCCGGGGGACATTATCAGCCTTACTTTGGGATATTTTAGGAGCCTCGGAATGCAGAAAGTGGTTTTAGCCCAGCTGGAGGAAATGGGCCGAAGCGGGATTCGAACCGGCGGATTCGTTTCTCTGCAGCCCGGAGCCGCGTAGCCCCGCCCCGGTCTCCCTAGAAACAGGCACCCGTGTCTCCATAGCAACCGCTCCATCTGATTGCCCCTCCCCGCTCCCAGAGGCCACCTAGTGCGCAGGCCCGCCTGATGTCGTCCCACGCCGTGCCGGCTCTCAGGCGCCGGAAGTGAGCTGCGCAGCGCCGGAAGCGGCGGACGCAGGAGGCCTCGTGGAGGACACAGCAGCATGGGACAGTCAGGGAGGGTAAGGCCCGGCAGCTTGGGAGGCAGGTGGCGCGGCGCTGACCCTTTGTCTCTCGTCGCCGCAGTCCCGGCACCAGAAGCGCGCCCGCGCCCAGGCGCAGCTCCGCAACCTCGAGGCCTATGCCGCGAACCCGCACTCGTTCGTGTTCACGCGAGGCTGCACGGGTCGCAACATCCGGCAGCTCAGCCTGGACGTGCGGCGGGTCATGGAGCCGCTCACTGCCAGCCGTCTGCAGGTTTGTACCCCACCCCCAGCCCGCCTCCACCCATGTTTTCTTTTTTTCTTTTTGTCATTTCCAGGTTCGTAAGAAGAACTCGCTGAAGGACTGCGTGGCAGTGGCTGGGCCCCTCGGGGTCACACACTTTCTGATCCTGAGCAAAACAGAGACCAATGTCTACTTTGTGAGTAGACGCCCTCACCCTTCATCTCCCCCTCCAGAGTCACTGATCTTTTCTTCTCCTGCAGAAGCTGATGCGCCTCCCAGGAGGCCCCACCTTGACCTTCCAGGTCAAGAAGGTGAGAGGGGTGGAGGTGGTACAAAGCCATGTGTGGTCACCCCCTCCTCTCTCCTGTCCTACAGTACTCGCTGGTGCGTGATGTGGTCTCCTCACTGCGCCGGCACCGCATGCACGAGCAGCAGTTTGCCCACCCACCCCTCCTGGTACTCAACAGCTTTGGCCCCCATGGTATGCATGTGAAGCTCATGGCCACCATGTTCCAGAACCTGTTCCCCTCCATCAACGTGCACAAGGTGGGTCTGGCCTGGCGAGGTGGCAGGTATGGTACTGGACTATGCTCTCTTCCTCCCCTTCCAGGTGAACCTGAACACCATCAAGCGCTGCCTCCTCATCGACTACAACCCCGACTCCCAGGAGCTGGACTTCCGCCACTAGTGAGTGTCCCAGCAGGATGGGAGACGAGGGGCACCCCCTTGCCGTCCACTCATGTTCCTGCAGTAGCATCAAAGTTGTTCCTGTGGGCGCGAGTCGCGGGATGAAGAAGCTGCTCCAGGAGAAGTTCCCCAACATGAGCCGCCTGCAGGACATCAGCGAGCTGCTGGCCACGTGAGGAGGGCATAGGGCGGGAGGCCACTGCGCCCCACTGAGCCCTGTTATGTCCTACACACAGGGGCGCGGGGCTGTCGGAGAGCGAGGCAGAGCCTGACGGCGACCACAACATCACAGAGCTGCCTCAGGCTGTCGCTGGCCGTGGCAACATGCGGGCCCAGCAGAGTGCAGTGCGGCTCACCGAGGTGAGGCCCAGGGCAGGGGGACCCCCGGGCTCGGTGGGCTGACGCTTCTTCCTCGTCCCCTCAGATCGGCCCGCGGATGACACTGCAGCTCATCAAGGTCCAGGAGGGCGTCGGGGAGGGCAAAGTGATGTTCCACAGTTTTGGTGAGGCCGGGGCCGCCGGGGGTGGGGGGTCACGGATCTTGGTGACCCGCGTCTCTTGGCTCAGTGAGCAAGACGGAGGAGGAGCTGCAGGCCATCCTGGAAGCCAAGGAGAAGAAGCTGCGGCTGAAGGCGCAGAGGCAGGCCCAGCAGGCCCAGAATGTGCAGCGCAAGCAGGAGCAGCGGGAGGCCCACAGGTCCAGGCAGAGCTGGGAAGGGCAGGGCCAAGGCGGCTATGTTGACCCCCACGCCCTCCTCCAGAAAGAAGAGCCTGGAGGGCATGAAGAAGGCACGGGTCGGGGGTAGTGATGAAGAGGCCTCTGGGATCCCTTCAAGGACGGCGAGCCTGGAGTTGGGTGAGGACGATGATGAACAGGAAGATGATGACATCGAGTATTTCTGCCAGGCGGTGGGCGAGGCGCCCAGTGAGGGTATGGAGTGGGGTCTGCAGCAGGGCACCCAGTCTGGGGGCCCTGACACTGTCTCTCCCCACAGACCTGTTCCCCGAGGCCAAGCAGAAACGGCTTGCCAAGTCTCCAGGGCGGAAGCGGAAGCGGTGGGAAATGGATCGAGGCAGGGGTCGCCTTTGTGACCAGAAGTTTCCCAAGACCAAGGACAAGTCCCAGGGAGCCCAGGCCAGGCGGGGGCCCAGAGGGGCTTCCCGGGAAGGGCTCAGCTGGTGACACCTTCTGCCCACAGGTGCCAAGTCCTGCCCTGCCAACTTCTTGGCAGCTGCCGACGACAAACTCAGTGGGTTCCAGGGGGACTTCCTGTGGCCCATACTGGTGGTTGAGTTCCTGGTGGCCGTGGCCAGCAATGGCCTGGCCCTGTACCGCTTCAGCATCCGGAAGCAGCGCCCATGGCACCCCGCCGTGGTCTTCTCTGTCCAGCTGGCAGTCAGCGACCTGCTCTGCGCCCTGACGCTGCCCCCGCTGGCCGCCTACCTCTATCCCCCCAAGCACTGGCGCTATGGGGAGGCCGCGTGCCGCCTGGAGCGCTTCCTCTTCACCTGCAACCTGCTGGGCAGCGTCATCTTCATCACCTGCATCAGCCTCAACCGCTACCTGGGCATCGTGCACCCCTTCTTCGCCCGAAGCCACCTGCGACCCAAGCACGCCTGGGCCGTGAGCGCTGCCGGCTGGGTCCTGGCCGCCCTGCTGGCCATGCCCACACTCAGCTTCTCCCACCTGAAGAGGCCGCAGCAGGGGGCGGGCAACTGCAGCGTGGCCAGGCCCGAGGCCTGCATCAAGTGTCTGGGGACAGCAGACCACGGGCTGGCGGCCTACAGAGCGTATAGCCTGGTGCTGGCGGGGTTGGGCTGCGGCCTGCCGCTGCTGCTCACGCTGGCAGCCTACGGCGCCCTCGGGCGGGCCGTGCTACGCAGCCCAGGCATGACTGTGGCCGAGAAGCTGCGTGTGGCAGCGTTGGTGGCCAGTGGTGTGGCCCTCTACGCCAGCTCCTATGTGCCCTACCACATCATGCGGGTGCTCAACGTGGATGCTCGGCGGCGCTGGAGCACCCGCTGCCCGAGCTTTGCAGACATAGCCCAGGCCACAGCAGCCCTGGAGCTGGGGCCCTACGTGGGCTACCAGGTGATGCGGGGCCTCATGCCCCTGGCCTTCTGTGTCCACCCTCTACTCTACATGGCCGCAGTGCCCAGCCTGGGCTGCTGCTGCCGACACTGCCCCGGCTACAGGGACAGCTGGAACCCAGAGGACGCCAAGAGCACTGGCCAAGCCCTGCCCCTCAATGCCACAGCCGCCCCTAAACCGTCAGAGCCCCAGTCCCGTGAGCTGAGCCAATGATGTGGCCTAGCGGAAGCTGCCTCCTCACCCTAGGTGTTGCTGGAGAACCCTGAGGGCAGGGCCCGAGCCCCGACACATCCCTTCCCCCAAAAAGCAACACCTGTGCTTGCAGCCAGGTCAGGCCCAGCTGCAGCCCAGGCAGGAGCAGTCGCCTTTCCCACCCACAGCGCTGGCCACAGGGCTCCCTGCAGGGTCAGGGACCAGACCACGCCCAGAGGAGGGGAGGCACTGGCCCCCGCCACAGGACTGGAGACGCAAGAACAAAAAGAACCAAGTAGAGAGAGTGGAGCTGCTTTATTGCCCTTGGAGCCCGCGCTCTCGGAGGCTGTCTTCTGTCGCCAAGGGTCCCGGACCGAGTACACAGTGGCAGCTGGCTTAGTTGGTGGACGGCCTGGGGTAGGGGAGGGTGGCAGGTATAAGACTTCTGGGGGCACCCCAAGACCCCAGACACCCAAGTGGCATCTTGGGGGTGGGTGGGCAGAGGACGGGGTAATGTGAGGACGAAGCGGGCACGGAGCCAGATGGCCAGTCTCCAGGCCTGGTCCACGGACTGGCAGGGACCCCAGGCACAAGAGCTGCCACCCCTCTGCCCGGTTTTGGAAAAAAACAATAAAGGACTGTCCCCTCAAAACCAGCCGGGGGACTGTTAAATTGGCTCAGGGCTAT